GCTAGAGAGCTTCCTTTGAATGTAAATTACAACTGTGGACTGAAGGAGTCTGCATTAGGAGTTCAGAATGTCAGAAAGAGGTTCAAATCTTTAGAAGATTATCATCATCAGAGGAAGAGGGTGATCTTCTTCCCAGCTTGCATGCCTACTGGGAGTCCAGTGACCCTAGGTTGTCCCCTCTTTCTCCTGTTAGGGAAGAAGAAACATCTTCACTTCTGAGAGTTCATTTCCTTCATGATATTCAAGGTCAGTGACCACCTCCTCCTGGACAGCCTGCCAAGCCTTTGACTGATAGGTCTCTCCCCCTGTCTGAGCTCTAAGATATTTACTATGTTTCTCCACTAGCCCTTCTGTCCCATGCCCTACAATAGTCTCTCTTTCTGTGTGTTTATGTGTGTTTAAATTTGTATATGTATATCTGTGTATGTGTTTATATACATTTATATATGAAACAGCTACTTACTCTTTCACTCAGGAATTCTAGCTCTCTTAGTCTAAAGAAATCAAAGATTTATAAATAAAAATAATATGACATTCTCTAGATTATTAGTAATTAGTACAATACAAATACTTGATTATTAGCATTTGAGAGCTGTGCAATTATGAAAATCCACATTTTGAGAAATACTTACATGATTAAATAAGGGTGGCAAAAATAGATAACAAAAGTTGTTTATATTAAAAGGATTGTTTATATTAAATATGGAGAGAAACTAAAAGATAATGCAATGAAACATCAGTTAATTCTAAGCAACTCTTTTTAACAATATATTTTTTCTTTTCTTTTTTCCATAAAACATTTTGTAATTAGAAAGCAGAAATAAATGATATCTTTCATTCTATCGGCAAGAACACAAGACTGGTTATGTGAAAGGAGGAGGCGTCATTCCTGCGGAAGCCCTATCCCACATGACGAACGACAAGGCCAGGGGCAAGCAAAAAGAGGAAGGACTCTCTTGCTCTGCTCCGACTTGGCCAGTAGAGGCAGTGAGGAGCTAAAGATCATTCCTTCTTTCCTTCCTTCACTCTCCGTAGACAGCTCTGCAGGGAAGTCTGTGACAACCTGGCCAGACATAGGGCTCACGATCTGATCAGAGTCATGGCACCCCAGACTCTGCTGCCTGTCCTGGTTCTCTGTGTGCTGCTGCTGCAGGCCCAGGGAGGATACCGTGACAAGAAGAGGATGCAGAGTAGGTGATGGGCTGCTGGATGGGTGAGGGGGGCGTTTATTTACCGTTCTATTCTCCTTGTCAGAAACACAGCTATCCCCAGAAATCAAAGTCTGCCAGCAGCAGCCTAAACTATATCTATGCAAACACTTATGTGAATCTCACCGAGATTGTCAAGCAAATAACATATGCTGTTCTACCTACTGTGGGAATGTTTGCATGAGCATCCTGTGAGTGGGAGAGTGGGCTGGGATGTGCATCCTGCTTCCCAACTCCTCTATCCAAGACTGTGCCCACATCCGAAGCACAAGGACCTCAAGTCACCAGCATAAGAACATCAACAGGAATGCCGCCCTCTCTACTGTCTGAACCCCTTGTCCCTGTCAAATAAACCAGAACAAATGCCCAGGGATCCTACCTCTTTTGCTGCCACTACAGATGATC